ACACCCTATAATTCTGCTATCATGATATTCACCAGTGGAGTGTATTTGCTTGTTTAATGTCTATATTCCCTGCTAAACTGGAAATTCGACTAGGGTAGGAACTATGTCTCGTTCTCTTTCAAACCTTCCACACATAGGAGGCTTTGCATAAAATGAGGTAAATGGAGGAATAGCTCTTACCACCTGTTCTATAATTGTCTAAGGGTTTTCCCCCCAACAGGAGATTCTGAGGGCAGGATCACATCTGATTCATGGTCAGCCTGACTCATACGGGGCACATATTTAGGAACCAAAAACATAACTGACTTCAAGAAACTCAAGGGCTGGTAAAGACAGACCAGTCATCAGCGTCACAGGACAGGGTAGGGTGAGGGCACAGTGGCTAAGTTACTTATCCCCTCTGAGCCTCGATTCCCCATCTGCAAAATGGGGTTGACATTACTTCATGGGACCACTGTGAGGTTCAAATGAGATGATCCACTTAAAGTGCTTGGAGCAGTACTCAGCAAACTGAGCACTAGGCGAAAGCCAGCTTTCATTACAAGCAGAATGTTCTGACTGAGGGCAGTTCAGAGAGGAGTTTCTGGACGAGATGAGCATGCAAGGCTTGGTACCCAGTGAACTCTGTTAGTACTAATTTATAGTGACAATAATTACAATTTGGATGTCGGATCTGCTGACACTCATTTGCGTATATCGTCCCGTTCATCTGTCACTGCACATGTGAAAAAACGGAGGCTCGGCAAAACTGTCTCCCGAGCAGCTCGCAGAGGCTGCGAGGGGCCTGCGGGCTAGGCTGGGGTAAGACAGAGGACCTCCATTTAACCTCATGTAATCCGGGGAGCTCCTGAGCTTCTGGTCCAACCTGCGGCCTAAGCAGTAACATTCACAGCCACCCCACCCCGGGAAAGGAACCGATCTCACGCACCTTCCATAAGGTCCACAGATATCCGTAGAAGGAGACGCGAAGCCCCGCCCACCCCACCGGAAACGCATTTGCGTCACGTCCGCCCCGCCCGCTGCCACTTGTGGCTCTGCCGCTCTAGCCCCCGGCGGAGCCAGCTGCTGCTCTTCGGTGCTGGCCCCGGTGCCGGCCCCGTTGCCCAGGGAACAGGCTCCCGGCAGCCCCCGCGGCCCGGAGTCCATCCCGCCTCCTCCGGCCCGGCGGGGCCGACGAGTCCGGAGGGGCTGCCGCGGGAGGTGAGTCCGGCGACGCCGCAAGCGGCCCCGACCATTGAAAGGATTGTAATGCTTTGTTCTGTAGCCCCCAGGTTTCCCTAGATGACAAATAAACATTCCTTTTCCTGCGTGAAGATAGTCTGTGGAAACCTTGGCCATGGCATCGATATCAGAGCCTGTTACATTCAGAGAGTTCTGCCCGTTGTACTATCTCCTCAATGCCATTCCGACAAAGATCCAGAAGGGTTTCCGCTCTATCGTGGTCTATCTCACGGCCCTCGACACCAACGGGGACTACATCGCGGTGGGCAGCAGCATCGGCATGCTCTATCTGTACTGCCGGCACCTCAACCAGATGAGGAAGTACAACTTTGAGGTGAGCCTTGCTTTGCTTTTCACCTGAGGGGGTACAGATTCATTTGTTTTCAACGTTTCCCCAGGGGAAGACGGAATCTATCACTGTGGTGAAGCTGCTGAGCTGCTTTGATGACCTGGTGGCAGCAGGCACAGCCTCTGGCAGGGTTGCAGTTTTTCAACTTGTATCTTCATTGCCAGGGAGAAATAAACAGGTGAGTACTCATGATCTTAACACGTGTTAACTTTCTTGTGTATATTTTTATCCCTTGTTCATAGCTTCGGAGATTTGATGTCACTGGTATTCACAAAAATAGCATTACAGCTCTGGCTTGGAGCCCCAATGGAATGAAATTGTTCTCTGGAGATGACAAAGGCAAAATTGTTTATTCTTCTCTGGATCTAGACCAGGTAAAATTATTTTCAGAAATACTGTTGGCTCTGATGTGAGGTGTAACCAGACTTTCTCTGCCAGGGGCTCTGTAACTCCCAGCTGGTGTTGGAGGAGCCATCTTCCATTGTGCAGCTGGATTATAGCCAGAAAGTGCTGCTGGTCTCTACTCTGCAAAGAAGTCTGCTCTTTTACACTGAAGAAAAGTCTGTAAGGCAAATTGGAACACAACCAAGGAAAAGGTAAGTTTCACAAGTTTGCCAGTTTGGCCTAATTTTGTTCTTTCTTTCTTTCTTCTAATTTTAGTACTGGGAAATTTGGTGCTTGTTTTATACCAGGACTCTGTAAGCAAAGTGATCTAACCTTGTATGCGTCACGGCCCGGGCTCCGGCTATGGAAGGCTGATGTCCACGGGACTGTTCAAGCCACGTTTATCTTAAAAGATGCTTTTGCCGGGGGAGTCAAGCCTTTTGAACTGCACCCGCGTCTGGAATCCCCCAACAGTGGAAGTTGCAGCTTACCTGAGAGGCACCTGGGGCTTGTTTCATGTTTCTTTCAAGAAGGCTGGGTGCTGAGTTGGAATGAATATAGTATCTATCTCCTAGACACAGTCAACCAGGTAAGTGAAGGGACGCCACCATATCTTCTGTGTTTTGTTTTTTTTTTTTTTTTTTTTTTGACAGGCCACAGTTGCTGGTTTGGAAGGATCCGGTGATATTGTGTCTGTTTCGTGCACAGAAAATGAAATATTTTTCTTGAAAGGAGATAGGAACATTATAAGAATTTCAAGCAGGCCTGAAGGATTAACATCAACAGGTTTGTATTTATTATAAAATGTACCATGTATAACCAGTGGTAAAACCAGACTCTTCTTTCTTAGTGAGAGATGGTCTGGAGATGTCTGGATGCTCAGAGCGTGTCCACGTGCAGCAAGCGGAGAAGCTGCCAGGGGCCACAGTTTCTGAGACGAGGCTCAGAGGCTCTTCCATGGCCAGCTCCGTGGCCAGCGAGCCAAGGAGCAGGAGCAGCTCGCTCAACTCCACCGACAGCGGCTCCGGGCTCCTGCCCCCTGGGCTCCAGGCCACCCCTGAGCTGGGCAAGGGCAGCCAGCCCCTGTCACAGAGATTCAACGCCATCAGCTCAGAGGACTTTGACCAGGAGCTTGTCGTGAAGCCTATCAAAGTGAAAAGGAAGAAGAAGAAGAAGAAGACAGGTACCCTCTGTAGCTGGCACACACCCATCTGGGCCTTATTTTGAATGTTCTTATTCTGAATTAGAAGGTGGAAGCAGGAGCACCTGTCACAGCTCCCTGGAATCGACACCCTGCTCCGAATTTCCTGGGGACAGTCCCCAGTCCTTGAACACAGACTTGCTGTCGATGACCTCAAGTGTCCTGGGCAGTAGCGTGGATCAGTTAAGTGCAGAGTCTCCAGACCAGGAAAGCAGCTTCAATGGTGAAGTGAACGGTGTCCCACAGGAAAATACTGACCCCGAAACGTTTAATGTCCTGGAGGTGTCAGGATCAATGCCTGATTCTCTGGCTGAGGAAGATGACATTAGAACTGAAATGCCACACTGTCACCATGCACATGGGCGGGAGCTGCTCAATGGAGCGAGGGAAGATGTGGGAGGCAGTGATGTCACGGGACTCGGAGATGAGCCGTGTCCTGCAGATGATGGACCAAATAGCACACAGTTACCCTTCCAAGAACAGGACAGCTCTCCTGGGGCGCATGATGGGGAAGACATCCAACCCATTGGCCCCCAAAGCACTTTTTGTGAAGTCCCCCTCCTGAACTCACTCACTGTGCCTTCCAGCCTCAGCTGGGCCCCAAGTGCTGAACAGTGGCTGCCTGGGACCAGAGCTGATGAAGGCAGCCCCGTGGAGCCCAGCCAAGAGCAGGACATCCTAACCAGCATGGAGGCCTCTGGCCACCTCAGCACAAATCTCTGGCATGCTGTCACTGATGATGACACAGGTCAGAAAGAAATACCCATTTCTGAACGTGTCTTGGGGAGTGTGGGAGGACAGCTGACTCCGGTCTCTGCCTTGGCAGCCAGCACTCACAAGCCCTGGCTTGAGCAGCCTCCACGGGATCAGACATTGACGTCCAGCGATGAGGAGGACATCTATGCCCACGGGCTTCCTTCTTCATCCTCAGAGACGAGTGTGACAGAGCTCGGACCTAGTTGCTCCCAGCAGGACCTGAGCCGGCTGGGTGCAGAGGACGCCGGGCTGCTCAAGCCAGATCAGGTATGTGGGTTCGGGTGGTGGGAAAAGTAGCTGCCACAGAACTCACTGGCTCTTCCCTTGTTAGTTTGCAGAAAGCTGGATGGGCTACTCGGGTCCCGGCTATGGCATCCTCAGCTTGGTGGTCTCCGAGAAGTATATCTGGTGCCTGGACTACAAAGGCGGCCTGTTCTGCAGCGCGTTGCCGGGCGCCGGGCTGCGCTGGCAGAAGTTTGAAGATGCTGTCCAGCAGGTGGCAGTCTCGCCCTCAGGTTCGCCTCCCCGCTCCCTGCTCCCGCTCCCTTTGGACAGTGAATAGAATTTTTATTTCCATAGGAGCCCTTCTCTGGAAGATTGAACAGAAATCTAACCGGGCTTTTGCTTGTGGGAAAGTCACCATCAAGGGGAAGCGGCACTGGTACGAAGCCCTGCCCCAGGCAGTGTTTGTGGCCCTGAGCGATGACACGGCCTGGATCATCAGGACCAGTGGGGACCTATACTTGCAGACAGGTAACCGCGGGCCACGCTTAGAGGCCTGCCAGGTCTTTGGGGCTTCTTCCCATCTTCCTGGCAGGTCTGAGCGTGGATCGCCCTTGTGCCAGAGCCGTAAAGGTGGACTGTCCCTACCCGCTGTCCCAGATCACAGCCCGGAACAATGTGGTGTGGGCGCTGACAGAGCAGAGGGCCCTCCTGTACCGGGAGGGCGTGAGCAGCTTCTGTCCGGAAGGCGAGCAGTGGAAGTGTGACATTGTCAGGTACTGGCGGGCCAGAGACTCCTTTCACATCGGCTGACCCCCCTGTTCTCCTCCTTATTTTCAGCGAAAGGCAAGCTTTAGAACCCGTCTGCATAACGCTCGGGGATCAGCAGACTCTCTGGGCCCTGGACATCCATGGGAACCTGTGGTTCAGAACTGGCATTATTTCCAAGAAGCCCCAAGGAGATGACGACCATTGGTGGCAAGTAGGTGTTCAGCTCTGCGCCACGTGCCGAGGCAGCAGGGCTTTTGCTTGTCTCCTCCTTCCAGGTGAGCATCACGGACTATGTGGTGTTTGACCAGTGCAGCTTATTTCAGACGATAATCCATGCCACTCACTCGGTGGCCACAGCAGCCCAAGCCCCCGTAGAAAAGGTGGCAGATAAGCTGCGCATGGCGTTTTGGTCCCAGCAGCTTCAGTGCCAGCCAAGCCTTCTCGGGGTCAATAACAGCGGTGTCTGGATCTCCTCGGGCAAGAATGAATTCCACGTCGCTAAGGGAAGTCTCATAGGTGGGTGAATTGCTGTAATTTTCACACTGGCTTTTAACACATTCTTCCTATTTACTCTTTCCAGGCACCTACTGGAATCATGTGGTTCCCCGTGGGACAGCTTCTGCTACAAAATGGGCCTTTGTGTTGGCTTCTGCAGCTCCCACGAAGGAAGGTGGGTCAGTCTTAGCCTCACTGAAGAATCTAACCTCGATGACAAACATGACCCCTTTCTGCAGGAAGCTTCCTGTGGCTGTGCCAGAGCAGCAAGGACCTGTGCAGCGTCAGCGCCCAGAGCGCACAGTCGCGGCCCTCCACGGTGCAGCTGCCTCCCGAAGCCGAGATGCGCGCCTATGCCGCCTGCCAGGATGCGCTGTGGGCGCTGGACAGCCTCGGCCAGGTGTTCATCAGGACGCTCTCCAAGAGCTGCCCCACGGGCATGCACTGGACCAGGCTGGACCTCTCCCAGCTAGGTACGGCCACCTCGTGAGTACACCTGCCGGTGATTATAGTGTGTGTACTTTTCTTTATCTACAGGAGCTGTAAAATTGACAAGCTTGGCATGTGGAAATCAGCACATCTGGGCCTGTGATTCCAGGGGTGGAGTTTACTTCCGTGTAGGGACTCAGCCTCTCAATCCCAGTCTCATGCTTCCAGCCTGGATAATGATTGAGCCACCTGTCCAGGTAAGCAGAAGTTAGCTGGTGGAACTCACTCTTGCCTTCCCTGAAAGTCCCTTCCCGCTTCCAGCCCGCCGGGGTCAGCTTGGTCAGCGTCCATTCCAGCCCCAACGACCAGATGCTGTGGGTGCTTGACAGCAGGTGGAACGTGCACGTGCGGACCGGGATCACCGAGGAGATGCCTGTGGGGACCGCCTGGGAGCATGTGCCAGGTAGGAGCCTGCAGACAGGGCCTGTGGTGCCGAGGGGCTCAGGAGGGACCCTGTCTGCCCACAGGGTTGCAGGCCTGCCAGCTGGCGCTGAGCACCAGGACCGTGTGGGCCCGCTGTCCAAACGGAGACCTCGCCCGGCGGTACGGCGTCACAGACAAGAACCCCGCCGGGGACTACTGGAAGAAAATTCCCGGCAGCGTGTCGTGTTTCACAGGCAGGTGCCCGGGGCCAGTGGGCTTAAGGCCCGACAAGTATGTGATTGGCTCTTGTCCCTGCAGTGACTGCGTCAGATGAGCTGTGGGCTGTGGGCCCGCCCGGCTACCTCCTCCAACGGCTGACAAAGACGTTCAGCCACTCGCACGGCACCCAGAAGAGCAGCCAGGCCGCCATGCCCCACCCTGAGGACCTGGAGGACGAGTGGGAGGTCATCTGAAGGAGCCCTGGCCGAGTCACGCGGAGGGGCCCGGCGTCTGTGGCGGGCACAGGGGCTTCAGAGTGACTCCCTGGTGGACGCGCTGCCTCAACACTTGTCCAGACACCTCTGGCCAGGTTGGACCCGCACACTTACTTTCATCTATGTTGGTTTCTGTCTCGTTCCAGAACCCACAGCCTCCACCCGTGGCTGGCGTGATTGCTGCAGCAGTGGCGCCTCCTAGCTCAGGACAGTGGCGACTGCCCGGCTGCATGCACTCCGATTACCCACGTGCTGCCGTCCTGGTCTCATCCACAGATAGCTCCAGCTTTTGTTGGTGGGAGTGGTCTCCGGAGGCCTCCCAGAACCAAGGGTAGCCGGGCAGCTGGTTTGGCCCAGGGCCTCCTTCCACATTAGTAGCCCCAGGGCCAGATGGAGCCAAAGGTCAGCTCTCTGCAGCGCGGGATGTGCTCGGTGATGGCTTTGTCCCATCATAGGGGGGTGTCCCCCCAGAGACAAAGCTGCAGAGCACATTCCATGCCAGACGCTCTGGCCAGGAAGCTGAGGCCGGGCTTGAGAGGAGAGCGCTGGCCATGCCAGGAGAGAACCCACGCACATGCACACCACAACACACAACACACCTCACCTCACACCACAGCACACCTCACCACACCACACCGCACTGCACCATACCTCACCACATCTCACCACACCACAGCACACCTCACCACACAACACACCACACCCCACACCGCACTGCACCGCACCGCACCGCACCGTACCTCGCCACATCTCACCACACCACACCACACCACACCTCACTGCCCACACACGGCGCAGGCTGCCCGCCTCCTGGAGAGCACACTTCAGCTGAAACAGTAAAGCCTGATGGGTGCAAATGGAACCTGGATGTGTGCACGTGTGTCCCAGGTAGGGACGGCACAGGAGGGTGCATGGGGCGTGGGGGAGCTGAGCAAGGGTCGCTCACTTAGAAATGTCTTTGGAATGGTGTTTAACTAATGCTGCTGGCGGACATCCTAAAACCAGATGCATCCTCAGAGGACGAGTCTACTAATTATTGCCTTTGTTGTTGTATTACAAATCTGCATAAAATACCTCATTTCAAATCAAATCTTACAAATTTAGAAGAGAGATATGTTTTCCGAAAACAGTGGAAGCCCTTTGTTCCTTCCCGGGTTTGTCCTGAGCCTGCACTGTCCTCGCCTGCAGCCTCAGAGGGGCAGGCATCCCCGCACAGACTTGACTGGCAGGGCGGTCACGGGACCTGCGGGCTGGCTCCGAGTGGCAGCCCATGCCTTCTGCGGGGTATGGGTTGACACTTGACAGGTTGAAACCAGTGCCTCTATGGACGGCTGCTGTGGCCCCTTCAGACAATGGGCAGTGCCCACCCCGCCCACTGGCATCTGCGTGTGAGGGCTAGGCCGCCCTGCCACACATCCCGCCCCCTCCCGGAGGCAGCTTCAGGACAGGACACCAGGCTGGCTGCTTTTTTTAGCCTGCCCCTGGCCCAGGCCCAGTCCTTGGTGTCAGGGAGCCCCCAGGCCGCAGGTGGAGGGTGATAAAATATGTTCTCTGACAGGACCCAGCCAGCCACATAGGTGGAGGTTTTCCATGTCCAAATGAGGTCAAGATGCCGAAATCCCAGATCTGACTTCACACTTCCCTTTTCTAGAACCTTTTGTAAAAGTTGGTGGCAGCAGAGGCAGCCCCAGGCCGGGCTGCATCTCTCTGTGTCTGTTGTGCCTTGCCCGGCGCCTCACGGATGGCAAAGCTCTCCTCACCCATGGGACTGTAGTGCAATTAAACCCGCGTCTAGGTGATGCTTTTAAAGTTGTAGCTTCGTGCTTTGTACAGTTTTCTTTCTGGTTTTAATTTTTAGTTGTGCTTTGAGTCAGTGCAATAAACTAGACTTTTTCCAAACCTGGCCGAGTGTGGTGCCTGAGCTGTGAGAAGTGTCCTCAGCCGACACTCACGAGGGCAGTGCAAGGGAGAACCTGCCAGCCCAGCCCCACCACAGGGAGAGTGCGTCAGCAGACCTGTCCTGGCCTGGCTGGTGTTGAAATACACACCGGTTTGCCCAAGTGGCTGTTATGGGGGAATGGCCGCTCCAGAGCTGGCTGTACCCCATGGTAGCCTCTGAGGAGGACGCTGTGGGGTGAGGTCCAGGGCTGCCTCCTCATGGAGCTGTGTGTGAGCAGGCGTTGGAGGGGTTCGAGCCCCTGGTTCTGTATCTTCAGCCAGCAAACGAAACCATATCGCAAACCAGAGCTGCTGGAAACCAGCACACGCAAAAGATGACGCCCAGCACAGCAGCAGGACACACCATGTGCCAGGAAATGACCTCAGCAAGAAACCTCAGGCCGTGTGAAGAGCAGCAAAGCTTTCCAGAAGGCATAAAAGGAAACTTGAATAAAGGAAGATATGTTCCACATTCCTGGATGGAGGACTACACACATTATGGAAAGACCTCATTCTTTCCAAAGGAATTTATAGGTGTAGCTTGATTTCAGTTCAAATCCCCACTGGGATTGTTTTGTTGGGGCAGGCAGGGAGGAATAATGTTAGTACCCACAAATGCCCATGACTGTGCCCAATGTGCTTCTCACCAGAGCCCTGCAAGGGGAAGTCTCATTAGCCCCTTGAGACTCAGAGAGGTTAGGTAACTTGCTCAAGGTCACACAGCACTGGGACTGGAAGCCAGCTCTGTAGAACTGCAGACCTGTGCTGTTTGATGCCTCCTCACTGTCCCGTCACTCCTGGGAAGAAGAAACGGGTGAGAACTGCTAAGTGATGACAGGTGGAGCCCCAGCAGGGGCCACTCTATTGAATGGCATGGCCCAGACCCTCGGAGGGCCAGGCAACAGGCTAGCAAGGCCCACAGGGAGGGAGCAGAATGGAGAGGGCATCTCAGATGCGCTTAAGGAGCGGCGGGGGCGGGGCATGGGGGGTGTCACAACTAATGTGGCCACTGCTTCATTCTCTGGGCAAAATAATATTAAATGGATTAAAGAATCTAAAACCAGTGGGAAAACTGTCTGATTTCTGGATGGCAAAGGCTTTCTAAACTCAAAAGTGATAGGACAAGCTACAGAGGAAAATAAGTACATAGATTTGATTTCTCCAAAATACAGAAATGCTGCTGGGCACAGTGATGTGCAGTTATAGTCCCAGCTACTTGGGAGGCCAAGGCAGGAGGATTACTTGAGCCCAGGAGTTTGAGGCTGCAATGAACTATGATCACACCACTGCACTCCAGCCTCGGCGACAGAGCAAGACCTTGTTTCTCAAAAATAAATAAATAGAAGGAAATAAATGTAAAAATGCTGCAAATTAAAAACCTCAAAGAAGGGAAATAATTGCAACAAATGGGAATTGATGTTGAATATTTACCTTAAAAACCTATACAACAATAAGAGGAGTGCGCCCTTCAGCAGCATGTATACAAAAATTGCAACGATACAGAGATTAGCATGGCCCCTGCACAAGGATGACTCGCAAATTCATAAAGCTTTCCATAAATATATTTATTAAAAACCAATAGGAGGAGCACTTCGAGTCGAGTGTAAGGGCCCTTCACAAAAGCAGAAGGAACACTGGCCCAAACCCCCAGCACCCCGGAAGCAGAGGTGAGATGGGAGCAGCTTGGGAGCCCCCCATTGGCGCCGCCCTACTGGGGAAGCCGGTCCGTACGTAGGCCTTGCATCTCGCCACCTCCACTTCTGTCCTCAAGAACAAGTCCTAGGTCAAGGGAAACAGCACAGCCTGTTTATAATTAGGAAACACTTAAAACAGCCTGGCATTTGGGAACAGCCATGTTAACGTGAGCAAATTCCTCTCATGAAATAGCCTGCAGCTATTAAGAAGCACGTGTGTGCAGGAAGCGGAGGCGCAGGACCTCACCGCGCCAGCGTGAAGTTCCCGGGCATGGTCATGAAAGCGTGGTTCTGTAAGAAATCAGAGGGAGAAAGGGAGAGAAGGGGGAGGGAGACAACCCAAACGTTGGAGGGTATTTGTTGTAAACTTCAAACTTTTGGCAGGTTTGAAATTTTTCATAACTCCGGGGAGGAGCAAGAGGGGTGAAAAGAAACAAGTTCTCTACTTGTGATCAGCAGCTGGTCATAGTGGTTGCCTGGAGTATATGCCTTTTTGTATCCTTTGAATTTCCAGCCATGTAAATGTATTATTTATTCCAAAAATAAAGCAGATTTACATTTTAAAAATTCAGTTGTCTCTAACTACTCTTTGTTATCAA